GCTGTCCTGAAGGAAGGCCCACTTCCTGTATTTGCCTGGTTCCCTGTGGTGTCATTTTACTTGCTCCTCAATTCCCCTTACTTCCTGTAAACATCAAACTCAAGATGCCATAGAGGCAAGTTAACCACCTTGGGCTAGAATACTTCATGGGCGATAGCACGTACTTTACATTGCATCACATAGGAATCCACATAATACCTGGTTGACGCAACATCAGTCCAACTGACCACAAAGCAACTAGGGGTTTCAGAGGGAGTACACGTAAGGGGCAAAAGCAGCAACGGAATACGACAACGGAATAAGCATGAATACGACCTGGCTACCTGAAGGAGGTAGGACGGGGAACCGAGCAGCAGCAGGTGGTGGAATGCCAGGGAAATCCAACCGTGCTTCCCACGCTGGCATCGCTCTGATTATGACCAATCCTCTAATCTTATTCTCACAATTAGGGAGGAAGAAAAAAAAACAAACCCAAACCAAAAAAGAAGTTGGTAGGTGACTCTGTGAGACTACTGTTTTATAAAGGGAGCGTTTCCTTTTATAAAATTTAGCTGAGCAGATGCTAGGCAGCCCACAGGAGGCCACTATTCCCCTCAGCTGTACAGTTTGGGAAAATACCTACACACCCGGAGAACAGAGAGCTTGGTGTGTGTTGAGTTCGCTCCTGTTCATCAGCAGCCCTTTCCCCGCCTCTGGCCACCAGGGGGACCTGCAACCAAGTATGTGTTCTTTCAGGCGAGCGGGAACGCGTCTGCATAAATCTAGTCCAATCCAGGGCCCCGTAGCAAGGCGCCAAAGCTGGGGGAAGCGCATTTCTGTTCTCTCGCGAGCACGACGCGGTGCCTCCCAGTCCTCCTCCGGCCCTCCCTCTCCGCCCTCCCGGCCCGCGAGCGCTCGGGCCCCTTCCAGTGGCTCGCGGCAGGTGGCGCTGTCTGCGGCGTCGCAGCGGCCCGGGCTGCAGCAGAGACGATCTCCCGGCGGGCTGTGCGGCCCGGCTCTCCGGCGGCAGCGAGTGCCACGTCCCAAGTGCTACGCGGAGGATTAGAGCAGGCGGTGCGCTGGGGGCGGGAGCAGCGCGGAGCCCGGCTCGGCCACACCGATCGCCCGCCGCCATGGGCTCCTCGCAAAGCGTCGAGATCCCGGGCGGGGGCACCGAGGGCTACCACGTTCTGCGGGTAAGGGCTCCGACGGCGGCCGGGGAGCTGCGATTTTTTATTTTTGTCGTTTTTGTTTCCGCAGGTACAAGAAAATTCCCCAGGACACAGAGCTGGTTTGGAGCCTTTCTTTGATTTTATTGTTTCTATTAATGGTTCAAGATTAGTAAGTTCAACTTTCTGTAGTTTTGTCTATAGTACTAAGGAATGTGATTTCTATGTGTTCACAGAATAAAGACAATGACACTCTTAAGGATCTGCTGAAAGCAAACGTTGAAAAGCCTGTAAAGATGCTTATCTATAGCAGCAAAACATTGGAACTGCGAGAGACCTCAGTCACACCAAGTAACCTGTGGGGCGGCCAGGGCTTATTGGGAGTGAGCATTCGTTTCTGCAGCTTTGATGGGGCAAATGAAAATGTTTGGCATGTGCTGGTACGTATCAACTGTGAACTGTTACTGGAGGTTAATTTTAGGGTGTGTGTTTATGTCATTCTAGGAGGTGGAATCAAATTCTCCTGCAGCACTGGCAGGTCTTAGACCACACAGTGATTATATAATTGGAGCAGATACAGTCATGAATGAGGTAATTCGTGTGTTTATTCATAGTGAGAACTAGTGAAACATTTTCTCCTGTGACACTTTTGCAGTCTGAAGATCTATTCAGCCTTATCGAAACACATGAAGCAAAACCATTGAAACTGTATGTGTACAACACAGACACTGATAACTGTCGAGAAGTGATTATTACACCAAATTCTGCATGGGGTGGAGAAGGCAGGTAAGGTCATTTTTTAGACTAAGTTATGACTGATAACAACGTTAAGAAAAAAATGTTTTTATAGCCTAGGATGTGGCATTGGATATGGTTATTTGCATCGAATACCTACACGCCCATTTGAGGAAGGAAAGAAAATTTCTCTTCCAGGACAAATGGCTGGTACACCTATTACACCTCTTAAAGATGGGTTTACAGAGGTAAGATCACGTTCCTACCTGAGTATATCATAAATCTTTGTGTTTTTTTTTCTTTTTTTGGAAGGTCCAGCTGTCCTCAGTTAATCCCCCGTCTTTGTCACCACCAGGAACTACAGGAATTGAACAGAGTCTGACTGGACTTTCTATTAGCTCAACTCCACCAGCTGTCAGTAGTGTTCTCAGTACAGGTGTGCAGAAAAATATATTCTGTTTTCAGTCTTTAGAAATGAAAAGATTGTGCTTTCTTTTTAGGTGTACCAACAGTACCGTTATTGCCACCACAAGTAAACCAGTCCCTCACTTCTGTGCCACCAATGAATCCAGCTACTACATTACCAGGTAACCACCAGGGGACTAGAGATGTGGCTGATTTCTCTTTTTTTCTTTTCTGCCTTCTCTTCAGGTCTGATGCCTTTACCAGCAGGACTGCCCAACCTCCCCAACCTCAACCTCAACCTCCCAGCACCACACATCATGCCAGGGGTTGGCTTACCAGAACTTGTAAACCCAGGTATGTTGCAGATCTCACCCTCCTAGGACTCTAGGATGTATGATCTATGCCGTTTTTGTCCTAGGTCTGCCACCTCTTCCTTCCATGCCTCCCCGAAACTTACCTGGCATTGCACCTCTCCCCCTGCCATCCGAGTTCCTCCCGTCATTCCCCTTGGTTCCAGAGAGCTCTTCTGCAGCAAGCTCAGGAGAGCTGCTGTCTTCCCTCCCGCCCACCAGCAACGCACCCTCCGACCCTGCCACAACTACTGCAAAGGCAGACGCTGCCTCCTCACTCACTGTGGATGTGACGCCCCCCACTGCCAAGGCCCCCACCACCGTTGAGGACAGAGTCGGCGACTCCACCCCAGTCAGCGAGAAGCCTGTTTCTGCGGCTGTGGATGCCAATGCTTCTGAGTCACCTTAACTTTGAACCATTCTTTGGAATTGGCGTGGTATATTTAACCACGGGAGCGTGTCTGGAAACGCAAACTATCATTAATTTCATACTAGTTTGTACCGTATCTGTAGGCATCCTGTAAATAATTCCAAGGGGAAAACTAAACGAGGACGTGGGTTGTATCCTGCCAGGTTGAGTGGGGCTCACACGCTAGGGTGAGATGTCAGAAAGCGCTTGTATTTTAAACAACCAAAAAGAATTGTAAGGGTGGCTTGCTGCCAGGCTTGCACTGCCGTTCCTGGGGGTGTGCATCTTCGGGAAAGGTGGTGGCGGGGCGTCCACTAGGTTTCCTGTCCCCTGCTGCTCCTTCCGTAAGAAAATGAAATATTCTATGCCTAATACTCACACGCAACATTTCTTGTACTTTGTAAGTCGTTTGCGAGAATGCAGACCACCTCACTAAACTGTAAACGGTAAAGAGATTTTTACTTTTGGTCTCCGTGAGTCGCATCTCTACTAAGGTTTACACAGGAATTCCACCTGAAGACTTGTGTTAAAGTTCTACAGCGCGCACTGTTAACTGAACGTCTTTTTCTTCAGCCTATACGCGGATCCTTGTTTTGAGCTCTCAGAATCACTCAGACAACATTTTGTAACTGCTGCTGTTGCTTTCTACATACACCTTATAAAGTGACATTTCAAAAGAAATAAGGTGCCACAGTTTTAAACCAGAAGGTGGCACTCTGTGGCTCCTTGTAGTATTATAGCTATACTGGGAAAGCATAGATACAGCAATAAAGTACAGTAATTTTACTTTTTTTCTTGTGTTACATCTAAATTACAACCCTTAATTGCCACGTGTGCACTTACTACTCTCCAGTATGTCTTATTACTCTCCAGTATGTCACGCATCTTTAACTTTTCACGTCCTATGTTTGCTTTCTCCCATTTTTAAGAGATGGTAAGTTAACTGGAATTGATTTACTGAATGAAATTAAATGCAGATATCCCTGTTTTTGAAATAAGACAAAAGTGCTTCCTCAGTTATTGCCCTGGTAT